GCATACTGCCTTGGAAACTTAGTTTTTAACCTTTTTCTTTTCTTTTTTTCTTTTTTCTTTTTTTTTTTTTTTTTTGAGACAGAGTCTCACTCTGTCACCCAGGCTGGAGTGCAGTGGTGCGATCTCGGCTCACTGCAACCTCTGTCTCCCAGGTTCAAGCGATTCTCATGCCTCAGTCTCCTGGGATTACAGGCGCGCATCACCACTCCCGGCTAATTTTTGTATCAGTAGAGACAAGGTTTCACCATGTTGGCTAAGCTGGTGTTGAACTCCTGACCTGAGGTGATCCGCCCGCCTCGGCCTCCCAAAGTGTTGGGATTACAGGCGTGAGCCACCGCGCCCGGCCAGTTTTTAACACTATTAGCCACACTGAAACTGAACTATTGATCAAGTGACGCCACACAAAGGGGTAAATCCCCTGTTCAACAAAGGGTTTGTGACGCCCCTGGGTGCTGACAAGCCAAACCGCACCCTCCCTGCGGCACCTCGCGGGCCGGTGGGGCGGGAAGCCCGGCTTCTGGGGAGGTGCCGCCCCTCCACTGGCGCAGGCCGCCGAGACCCCCAGACGGACCTCCTAGGGCTAATCTGATAGTGCCTCTGAGGTCGATAGGACTCCACGTGCCACTCCCTGCAGGGTCATCCAGCAAGTAATTCCTAGACCCGTAGGTGGCCGCAGAGCCGGTTACCTCTGGTTCTGCGCCAGCGTGCCCCACCCGCAGGACGGCCGGGTTCTTTGATTTGTACACTTTCTAAAACCAAACCCGAGAGGAAGGGCAGGCTCAGGGTGGGGATGCCCTGAAATATTCGAGAGCAGGACCGTTTCTACTGAAGAGAAGTTTACAAGAACGCTCTGTCTGGGGCGGGCGAGGCCTCTGCGAGGCGGGTCCGGGAGCGAGGGCAGGGCGTGGGCCGCGCGCCCGGGGTCGGGGGAGTCGGGGGCAGGAAGAGGGGGAGGAGACAGGGCTGGGGGAGCGCCCTGCCGAGCGCCCGCCAGGCTCCTCCCGCTCCCGCGCCGCCTCCCTCTACCCACCCGCCGCACGTACTAAGGAAGGCGCACAGCCCGCCGCGCTCGCCTCTCCGCCCCGCGTCCAGCTCGCCCAGCTCGCCCAGCGTCCGCCGCGCCTCGGCCAAGGTGAGCTCCGCCCGGCCCACGCGCCCCTCCTGTGTAGACCCTGTTACTTTACATCCTTTAATAGGCTTCAACGGACCACACCAAAATGCCATCTCAAATGGAACACGCCATGGAAACCATGATGTTTACATTTCACAAATTCGCTGGGGATAAAGGCTACTTAACAAAGGAGGACCTGAGAGTACTCATGGAAAAGGAGTTCCCTGGATTTTTGGAAGTAAGTGTTGAAAAGCTTACAAAGAACCAGACCTATTTCTTGCCTTTGTTCTTTTTTTTTTCAGAATCAAAAAGACCCTCTGGCTGTGGACAAAATAATGAAGGACCTGGACCAGTGTAGAGATGGCAAAGTGGGCTTCCAGAGCTTCTTTTCCCTAATTGCGGGCCTCACCATTGCATGCAATGACTATTTTGTAGTACACATGAAGCAGAAGGGAAAGAAGTAGGCAGAAATGAGCAGTTCGCTCCTCCCTGATAAGAGTTGTCCCAAAGGGTCGCTTAAGGAATCTGCCCCACAGCTTCCCCCATAGAAGGATTTCATGAGCAGATCAGGACACTTAGCAAATGTAAAAATAAAATCTAACTCTCATTTGACAAGCAGAGAAAGAAAAGTTAAATACCAGATAAGCTTTTGATTTTTGTATTGTTTGCATCCCCTTGCCCTCAATAAATAAAGTTCTTTTTTAGTTCCAAATTTGAGACAGAATGTTTGTTGTTCCCTCAGAA